TGCCAAAGTAGAAGAGGAATCTAAAAGTGGAGCTTCTTGCAAATTACACCCATTATTTCTTTGTACCCTTATTCAACTCCCCAAATGAAGATGATGTTGGCCAACTAGACTAGGCCTAACTCATTAACCTTCCCGTAGCTCCAAAAACCCACTTCTCTTACCACAGGGTAGTGGCTCTCAAGTTATTTCTGGGTCAGAATTAGAACTCGAGAGAACCCCAAGAAAAAGGCAGATCCACACATAACTAAGTTCCACTTTTTGTTTCAATTTCAACGTATACATGGAACTCTGGATGGGGCTCAAGTGACAAATTATAAAAGTCCTCTGACTTCTCAATCACGGTAAACTTTAGGTTCATACCCTTAAGAAAACCTGAAACTTAATTTTTTTTTTTTTTTTGATGGAAACGCTAACATAAAATCCAAGTCGGGGCATCCAGCCACGTGGAGAGGGTGTAAAGTCTCAAGTTCTCTGTGGAGAACTGGGACTACCCGCAAGGCACGGGAAATGTAGGATGAAATTCCATGACCCAGGTAAGGCGCGCAAGCTAAGGACAACTTTAGGGGAGGCGGAGTAGTGTCTGAGGTTACGACCAAGTGGGATGTGGCCGCTGGGCTGGCCGACAGCCGCGACGAGCACCAGAAGGGTTCCAGGTGTGCACTCACCCCGGGCTTCGAGGGGCGCGTGGAGTCTCCGGGGCCCTTCTGCGACCACGGGGGTGGCGGCCTCGCAGTGCTGAGGGGCCGGGTTCCCAGGCAATAGCCAGGGCGCCCCGAGGCACGCCACGCCTCCGCTTGCCGCGCGCAGAACTGCCTCAGCAAGACTCTCGCAGTCCCCTCGGCTGGGCCCCAAAACTCGAGTCCGCGAGGCAAGAAGCGCCAAAGTTGGCCACCCAGAGGCCGCATAACTCGTCCGGGTACTAGGACCAGCATCGCCATGAGCCTCGGAGACCGGGTCTCCTTTGACCCTCCCCGCGATTTCCGGTAGCGTTCCGCTTCCTCCGGAAGTCGGAAGGAGTCGCTCTGTCCGTCCCGCTCGTTGGTGGCGCTGTTACATAGCCCGTAGTCAGAGGCCTTTCAGCCCAGGGGCCGGCGCACGGTAGGTAGTTCCCTGCGGCTGGAGGCGGGTCTTAATTTAGTTATCGTCTTTTTACTTTATTTAGAAACCTGTTTGGAGGTTATGGATGATAAACCCAATCCTGAAGCCCTAAGTGACAGTTCAGAGCGTCTTTTCTCCTTTGGCGTCATCGCAGATGTTCAATTTGCAGACTTAGAAGATGGCTTTAATTTCCAAGGAACCAGGCGGCGATACTACAGACATAGTCTTCTTCACTTACAGGGTGCCATTGAAGACTGGAATAATGAAAGCAGCATGCCCTGTTGTGTCCTTCAGCTTGGAGATATCATCGATGGATATAATGCACAGTATAATGCATCCAAAAAGTCCCTAGAACTTGTTATGGACATGTTCAAGAGGCTTAAAGTTCCAGTTCATCATACATGGGGAAACCATGAATTCTATAACTTCAGTAGAGAGTATTTAACACACTCTAAACTTAACACTAAGTTTCTAGAAGATCAGATTGTACATCATCCTGAGACCATGCCTTCAGAAGATTATTATGCTTATCATTTTGTACCATTCCCTAAATTCCGGTTCATTTTACTTGATGCATATGACTTGAGTGTCTTGGGCGTGGATCAGTCTTCTCCAAAATACGAGCAGTGTATGAAGATATTGAGGGAGCACAATCCAAATACGGAACTGAATAGTCCTCAAGGTGAATTATTCCTTTGAGCTGAGAATCTAATATTGATGGGGCTAACTTACTGAATTCATTTCAGGACTTTCTGAGCCCCAGTTTGTCCAGTTTAATGGAGGATTCAGCCAAGAACAGCTAAACTGGTTGAATGAAGTGCTAACATTCTCTGACACAAACCAAGAAAAGGTGGTGATTGTGAGTAAGTATTTAATTTATCTGATTACACTAACAGGCTCATAACTCTTCTTTTCTTTAACTAACAGGCCATCTTCCCATTTACCCGGACGCCTCTGACAATGTGTGCCTGGCCTGGAACTACAGAGATGCCCTGGCAGTCATTTGGTCTCATGAGTGTGTGGTGTGTTTCTTTGCTGGTCACACCCATGATGGTGGCTACTCTGAGGATCCTTTTGGTGTATACCACGTCAACCTAGAAGGAGTTATTGAAACAGCTCCAGACAGCCAAGCCTTTGGCACAGTTCATGTCTATCCTGACAAAATGATGTTGAAAGGGAGAGGCAGAGTTCCAGATAGAATTATGAATTACAAGAAAGAAAGAGCCTTCCATTGTTAGTCTAATTTATTTTAACTTGATAGAAAATGAGCTTTGTGTTTGTCCCTCCTAAACAAAAAAATAAAAATCCTCTGTCTCATTGTTTAGTATTCAGCTTGCATAACAAAATGTATTTATAGTTTCAGTGTGTGATGGTTGATAAAATACTCAGAAATGTTATTTTGGATCATGTATCCATTGTAAGTTAGAAACAAACCAGGGAGGAAACTGAGGCAGGGGTGTATAGTCCTCATAAGGGGCATATAGTCCTCATGAGGGATCTTATTTGGCCCTACCTGATTTTTTTTAACTTTTTACAAGGAGATTGTATTCACATGTGTTAACTATGTAACTTCAAGTTCAGCATATAAGCTCAGGTAAGCTTTTTCTATTCACCCTGCTGTGTAAATGAGCTTTGGACAATTTCTGCTCAGAACACCTATACTTGGATTTTTATAGGCTTGTAT